TAATCCCAGCTACTTGGGAGGCTGAGGCAGGAGAATTGCTTGAGACCAGGAGGTGGAGGTTGCAGTGAGCCAAGGTTGCAACATTGCACTCTAGCCTGGGCAACAAGCATGAAATTCTGCCTCAAAAAAAAAAAAAGAAAGAAAAAAAAAGAAAAAAAAAACCCTATAATACTAGCTCACTGTATGGCCTATAGCATTTACTTAATGAGTATATTTATTAATATTATTTTACAAATAAATATTTATAAAGAAATGATTCGCCTTCCCTTTGAAGGGATCTTAACACTCTTAACACATTTGAAGTCTGCACAGCTAGTACTTAACTCTTAGCACTGTTTGCTCTTCATTTTTCATTATCAGCCTCATCTCCCTGGTTAGAATAGATGAGATTATAAGGTTTTTGATGACAATGTCATACTGATGCGACCTCCACAGTAAATCTGGCACAGTGGTTAAAGTAAACACTTAATAAATATTTAATTAGCAAGAAACCTGTCTTGCCTCCTTATGTTCTGTCATTCATGTGTCAGACACAAAGAAAAGGTACAAAAGAAAGATTAAAAAATCATAATGTTGGGCTGGGCACGGTGACTCAGGCCTGTAATCCCAGCACTTTGGGAGGCCGAGGCGGGTGGATCACGAGGTCAGGAGATCAAGACCATCCTGGCTAACACGGTGAAACCCCGTCTCTATTAACAAAATACAAAAAATTAGCCGGGCGTGGTGGCGGGCGCCTGTATTCCCAGCTACTCGGGAAACTGAGGCAGGAGAATGGCGTGAACCCGGGAGGCAGAGCTTGCAGTGAGCCGAGATAGCGCCACTGCACTCCAGCCTGGGCCACAGAGCGAGACTCCGTCTCAAAAAATAAAATAAATCATAATGTTGACCTCAAAGAGGAAGCCTACCGTTGAGTTTAGTAAGATCTTTGCTACACACAATGTGATGCTGGCAGTGGCAGGGGCAGTAATCTTTATTTCGTCATTTTTGAAACATAGAAGCCGTAACGGAAGCAAGTGAAATGCTCAGTCTTAGACGACTGCGTCGTGCTATGACCGGACTTTTTCTTGAAAGGTAAATGCATTTACCACATGCTTTTAATCTAGGCTTTCTAAGAGATACCTTGTTTTATTCTCAGGGGATGACAGCATGGGAGGCAATGGCTCCACATGTAAACCCGACACTGGTGAGTTTACGACAGGAATAATTACCTGCCTCGATACACTAATTCCTTTTGTGTTTTCTTGTAGAAAGACAAGGCACTCTCTCCACAGCAGCCCCAACAACTAGCCCTGCACCCTGTCTCTCTAACCACCACAAGTAAATGAGCATTCTCCTATCTGTTTCATCTTAGTTCATCCCCTGCCTTTCTTTGCCAAAACAGCAAAAAACATTTAATCCTTGCCTTTTGTGCTGGGGTTCTACTGACACTGCTGCTGATAGCCTTTATCTTCCTCATCATAAAGAGCTACAGAAAATGTAAGTGGTCTCCAAGGGATAGGACAGCCCTTACACCTCCTCCCCACCCCACCCTTCACCCAAGATCGAAGGGAGAGGCTTCCCATTTCCCCAGGCCCATTGCTGAGATGGGTCCCTCTTCTTTCTGGCACCATGGCAGATCACTCCAAGCCCCAGGCCCCAGATCCTCACTCAGATCCTCCAGCCAAGGTAAGATGACCACACTGTTTTGGGGACACTGACTCACTCATTCCTCCTTTTTCTCCCTCTGCAGCTTTCATCCATCCCAGGGGAATCACTTACCTATGCCAGCACAACTTTCAAACTCTCAGAAGAAAAGAGCAATCACTTGGCTGAGAACCATTCTGCAGACTTTGACCCCATTGTCTATGCTCAAATTAAAGTAACAAACTAACTCAGCTTTTCCAATGAGGCTTGAATCCATTTCCTCTCATCTCAGCCCTATCTTCACACATCACTTTCACTTTTTTACAAATTTTGGACCACCACCTGTGTGAAACTGCAGTCGGAGTTGTTTAGATGTGATCTGGCAATGCTATCCAGCATCTTTGGAGACCAATGGTCAGTCTTTTCCTGGCCAGAGGAAAGATTGATGGCCCTCCCACTTGAACTGACAGCCTGTGAGCCCCTTGGGGGCATAGACTGCCTTCCTTGGACCCTTCCAAAGTGTGTGGTACAGAGCTCAGTGCACAGAGTATTCACCCAGCATCATGAATCAACTTGGGAGGAGTCAACCAAATGAACAATCTACCAAAAATTTCAAATAAAGTCAAACCCCCCACAGTGCTGCCTCCATCTTTATTATTTGTTTGTCT